CAGGGACCAGGTCCCTAGAGAGGCCCAGTCCCTGCAAGTGTCCTTCTCTGCCCATAGCCATATGGAAAAGAGAGAGCCCACCCTACTTACCTTCCTCAGGGAGAGCCTGTCTGTCCCTGGGAGACTTCCCTGACCTCCCAGCCTCATGGTTGAGTCCCCGGCTTCCTTCCCTCGTGGCTCCCTGGGCAGAGATGAGACCTGTCTGTTCTCTGGGCTGGGCTCTGTCCTCTCCTCCCCCTGCTCTGTCTGTCTGCAGCTCTCTGGGCTGGGTCCGTGCACCCCAGCTCCAAGGGCCTCTATCACCCTCCCCGCCCTGGACTCCATCTCTGCTTTTGACTCCTGCTCTGCCTTACAGGGGGCCCTTCCCATTCCTGTGGGGTGGGTATTTCACCCTCATCCCTGACCAGACAGGACTGTGAGCTCCCTGTGGGGAACTGTGGCTGCTTCATTTCTGTCCCTCCCCAGCCCAGCATGGGGCCCAGGGGAAACTGGAGCTCAGTAAAGACAGATGAAGGAATGTGGAAGGCACCAGACATATGCCAAGATCCATACTGGTTTCCCAAGGCACAGACAGCTGGGGGTTACAGCACCATCCTCCATTTGGGCCAGCAGGGCCTCATGGGTGACCCTCTCTTCCTCCCTCCACACAGAGGCCACCTCCTGGCCCTTGTCCATCTGAGGCTTCCAGAAGTCCAGCTTGTTGAGGCAGCCCTGGTTTCAGGGGTTCTGGGGTCACTTCTCTCTAGGAGCCAGGGCAGGCCTCAACCCCATGTCCAGGGCATCTCAGGCCAGCTGTGACCAGCCGTGGCAGGAGGTCCTACAGAAGCCCAGGCCTCCTAGACTCTGTGAACGTGTGGACAGCTTCCCTTGGCTCATGTGATGACCTGGGAACTGATGAGAAACTTCCCACAGGTGGGATCACACGGCAGTCACATGCTGAAGTCCCTTGGAGGTTGGGCCTGTGTCTGAGCCCCAGGGCTGGGCGGGCAGGGAGCACTTAAGGGAGCACTTATTCTCCTGCCACATAGCTGCCAGAAACCACAAAGCAGCAGCAGGGTCAGGAGCAGGGCCGGCAGGACCTGGATGATTAGTGGGTTGCTAGTCCAGCCCTCTGGTTGACTTGCCTCCTGTGATGGACCAGTGTCCTATGACGGCAGATGGGTGCTCTCTGATGAACAAGTGGTCTGTGATGGACGGGTGCTCTGTGATAGATGGGTGGTGTGTGATTAATGGGTGCTTTGTGGTGAATGGGTGGTCTGTGGTGGATGGGTGGTGTGTGATGGACGGGTGGTTTGCGGTGAATGAGTGGTCTATGATGGATGGATGGTCTATGATGGATGGGTGGTCTGTGGTGGATGGGTGGTGTGTGATAGATGGCTGGTTTTTGGTGGAAGGGTGCTCTGTGATAGATGGATATTCTGTGGTGAATGGGTGGACTGTGGTGGATGGGTGGCCTGTGATGGATGGGTGGCCTGTGATGGATGGGGGCTCTGTGGTGGGCGAGTGGCCTGTGATGGATGGGTGCTCTGTGGTGAATGGGTGGCCTGTGATGGATGGCTGGCCTGTGGTGGATGGGTGCTCTGTGGTGAATGGGGGCTCTGTGGTGAATGGGGGCTCTGTGGTGAATGGGTGGCCTGTGATGGATGGGGGCTCTGTGGCAAATGGGTGGCCTGTGTTGAATGGCTGGCCTGTGATGGATGGCTGGCCTGTGATGGATGGATGTTCTGTGGTGAATGGGTGGCCTGTGATGGATGGCTGGCCTGTGATGGATGGGTGCTCTGTGGTGAACGATTGGCCTGTGATGGCTGGCCAGCCTGTGGTGGATGGGTGCTCTGTGGTGAATGGGTGGCCTGTGATGGATGGGTGTTCTGTGGTGAACGAGTGGCCTGTGATGGATGGCTGGCCTGTGGTGGATGGGTGCTCTGTGGTGAATGGGGGCTCTGTGGTGAATGGGTGGCCTGTGATGAATGATTGGCCTATGATGGATGGGGGCTCTGTGGTGAATGGGTGGCCTATGATGGATGGGGGCTCTGTGGCAAATGGGTGGCCTGTGTTGAATGGCTGGCCTGTGATGGATGGATGGCCTATGATGGATGGATGTTCTGTGGTGAATGGCTGGCCTGTGATGGCTGGCTGGCCTGTGATGGATGGGTGCTCTGTGGTGAACGATTGGCCTATGATGGCTGGCCAGCCTGTGGTGGATGGGTGCTCTGTGGTGAATGGATGGCCTGTGATGAATGGCTGGCCTGTGGTGGATGGGTACTCAGTGGTGAATGGCTGGCCTGTGATGGATGGGGGCACTGTAATGGATGGGTGCTCTGTGGTGAATGGCTGGCCTGTGATGAATGGCTGGCCTGTGGTGGATGGGTGCTCTGTGGTGAATGGGTGGCCTGTGATGAATGGTTGGCCTGTGGTGGATGGGTACTCAGTGGTGAATGGCTGGCCTGTGATGGATGGGGGCACTGTAATGGATGGGTGCTCTGTGGTGAATGGCTGGCCTGTGATGAATGGCTGGCCTGTGGTGGATGGGTGCTCTGTGGTGAATGGGTGGCCTGTGATGAATGGCTGGCCTGTGGTGGACGGGTGCTCTGTGGTGAATGGGTGGCCTGTGATGAATGGCTGGCCTGTGATGGATGGGTGCTCTGTGGTGAACGACTGGCCTGTGATGGCTGGCCGGCCTGTGGTGGATGGGTGCTCTGTGGTGAATGACTGGCCTGTGATGAATGGCTGGCCTGTGGTGGATGGGTGCTCTGTGGTGAATGGGTGGCCTATGATGAACGGCTGGCCTGTGGTGGATGGGTGCTCTGTGGTGAATGGGTGGCCTGTGATGGATGGGGGCACTGTAATGGATGGGTGCTCTGTGGTGAATGGCTGGCCTGTGATGAACGGCTGGCCTGTGGTGGATGGGTGCTCTGTGGTGAATGGGTGGCCTGTGATGGATGGTTGGCCAGTGACAGATGGGTGCTCTGTGGTGAATGGGTGGCCTGTGGTGAATGGCTGGCCTGTGATGGATGGGTGCTCTGTGGTGAATGGGTGGCCTGTGATGGACGGGTGTTCTGTGGTGGATGGTTGCTCTGTGGTGAATGGGGGCTCTATGGTGAAAAGGTGACCTATGGGGAATGGGTGGCCTGTGGGGAGTGGTTGGCCTGTGGTGGATGGGTGGCCTGTGATGGATGGGTGGCCTGTGATGAATGGGTGGCCTGTAGTGGACAGGTAGTCTGTGGTGGATGCATGTTCTGTGATGGATGGATGGCCTATGATGAATGGATGTTTTGTGATGGATGGGTGTTCTATGGTAAATTGGTGTTCTGTGGCGAATGGGTGGCCTGTGGTGGATGACTGTTCTGTGGTGGATGGGTGCTGTGTGGTGAATGGGTGGCCTGTGGTGGATGAGTGTTCTGTGGTGGATGGG